TTTAACAAATGTGAGAAATCATTCTCTAACATGCATTTTAACAAATTGCTCTTAAGAAAAACTACACATTGAGAAAAATCTTACAACCTATGTTCACATCATTTTCTACAAAATATTACTTAAAACTTTGCTTTTGAATTTCCTAATTATATAGAATTTTTATTTTCTTAGTTTTCTATGAAAGTGTTATTAAATAAAATGACTTTCTGAAATGTCCATTTTTTTCAATCAAGAGGTTTTTCTATTTCTGTTGTCATATAAAGATGATAGCAGTAAATATCTGTCTCAACATAGAAAGGTCACTCAGTACTTCTCGACAAGTATCTGCTCATGCTTTCCTGCATGGATGATGAAATAAAACCCCATCCTCCACAGTTACTATACTGGTTGTCACTGGAACTACAAATATTTGAACATGGTAATAGAAAAACATAAAAATGCATAGTTAACCCAACTCAAACGCTGTCTGAGATAGTGGAGAGACTTTCTCAAAGTCCTCACAAGTAACAAAGATCTTTATTTCTTCTGCATATGACAGCTAATATAACTTACATAAATCAGTAGGCCTGTTTGGAAAGGTGCATGGAGAACTGGGTTTGTTTCCTTGGTATTCTTATATGCAAATAAGCACGTTTTCCTAAATTTATCCTAATAAGGAGATGAAATCTTGAATCCTACAAAGGTAAGAATTTGAATGTCCTAATTTAATGGACTAAATATAGATAAGAGGTAAATAAAGGACATAGGCTCCCCCGATGACGCATTAAATAAAATTTTTGTAAGGTATTGAGATCTAATAATCATATTGATCTCAGGGATTGTGGAAGTCTTGCTATTCAGAATTAAAGCTGAATTAACGGTCATAAACAACGCTACACAGTTAAACATTAAGGATATGGCAACATTATTAGAAATAAAATTATAACTAAACTTAGGAGAAATAAAAATGGAATTTGATGCAGTCACTGGTTAGGACTCTGAGTGTCGCTGTTGACCAAAGTGGGAAAGAAGCTGCCGCAGAGGCGACCCGACTCTGCTCCCTCCATACTAAACACACAGACCAGACAAGCTCCTACGAAAAGCCAACGCTCCACGCCCATTTTCGTCAGGGAATATGTACCCATCGGCTTTAGATAAATAAGGAAACAGCAGGCTGAACCAGAACTAAGAGAAAATTGGGCAGAGAGAAGGCAATGGCGAGTCCACCTAGGGGCTGGGGCTGCGGAGAGCTGCTGCTGCCCTTCATGCTCCTGGGGACGCTGTGCGAGCCAGGATCCGGGCAGATCCGCTACTCGATGCCGGAGGAGCTGGACAAAGGCTCCTTCGTCGGCAACATAGCCAAGGACCTTGGGCTGGAGCCCCAGGAGCTGGCGGAGCGCGGAGTCCGCATCGTCTCCAGAGGTAGGACGCAGCTTTTTGCCCTGAACCCGCGAAGCGGCAGCTTGGTCACCGCGGGCAGGATAGACCGGGAGGAGCTCTGCGCTCAGAGCCCACTGTGTGTGGTGAACTTTAACATCTTGGTTGAGAACAAAATGAAAATTTATGGAGTAGAAGTAGAAATAATCGATATTAATGATAACTTCCCGCGTTTCCGGGATGAAGAGTTAAAAGTAAAAGTTAATGAAAATGCGGCTGCAGGGACACGGTTAGTGCTTCCCTTCGCGCGGGATGCGGATGTGGGTGTGAACTCTCTCCGGAGTTACCAGCTCAGCTCCAATCTGCACTTCTCTCTGGATGTGGTAAGCGGAACTGATGGACAAAAGTATCCGGAGCTGGTGTTGGAACAGCCCCTAGACCGCGAGAAAGAGACTGTTCACGACCTCCTCCTCACAGCTTTAGATGGCGGAGACCCGGTACTCTCCGGCACCACGCACATCCGTGTTACGGTCCTCGACGCAAACGACAATGCGCCCCTGTTCACCCCATCCGAGTACAGCGTGAGTGTTCCAGAGAACATACCTGTGGGCACTCGGCTGCTCATGCTAACCGCCACGGATCCAGATGAGGGAATAAACGGGAAATTGACCTACTCTTTTCGCAATGAAGAAGAAAAAATTTCGGAGACTTTCCAACTTGATTCCAACCTGGGGGAAATCTCAACTCTACAATCACTGGACTATGAAGAATCCAGATTCTACCTCATGGAAGTGGTAGCTCAGGATGGAGGCGCTCTTGTTGCCAGCGCTAAGGTGGTGGTCACAGTACAGGACGTGAATGACAATGCCCCCGAAGTGATCCTCACCTCTCTGACCAGTTCGATCTCTGAAGACTGTCTTCCCGGAACTGTAATCGCGCTGTTTAGCGTACATGATGGTGATTCTGGAGAAAATGGTGAGATTGCATGCTCTATTCCTAGGAATTTGCCTTTTAAATTGGAGAAGTCAGTTGATAATTACTATCACCTATTAACAACTAGGGACCTGGACAGAGAAGAGACTTCAGATTATAATATCACTTTAACCGTCATGGACCATGGAACCCCGCCCCTCTCTACAGAAAGCCACATCCCCTTGAAAGTAGCAGACGTTAATGACAACCCACCCAATTTCCCTCAAGCCTCCTACTCCACCTCTGTCACAGAAAACAATCCCAGAGGTGTCTCTATCTTCTCTGTGACAGCCCATGACCCCGACAGCGGCGACAACGCTCGAGTCACCTACTCCCTGGCTGAAGACACATTTCAGGGGGCGCCCTTGTCCTCCTATGTATCCATTAACTCTGACACCGGTGTCCTGTATGCTCTGAGATCCTTCGACTATGAGCAGTTGAGAGACCTACAGTTGTGGGTGACAGCCAGCGACAGTGGGAACCCTCCACTTAGCAGCAACGTGTCGCTGAGCCTGTTTGTGCTGGACCAGAACGACAATACGCCTGAGATCCTGTACCCCGCCCTCCCCACAGACGGTTCCACGGGCGTGGAGCTGGCGCCTCGCTCCGCAGAACCTGGCTACCTGGTGACCAAGGTGGTAGCGGTGGACAAAGATTCAGGCCAGAACGCCTGGCTGTCCTACCGCCTGCTTAAGGCCAGCGAGCCAGGACTCTTTGCGGTTGGGCTGCACACGGGCGAGGTGCGCACAGCGCGAGCCCTGCTGGACAGAGACGCGCTCAAGCAGAGCCTCGTGGTGGCCGTCGAAGACCATGGCCAGCCCCCTCTGTCAGCCACCTTCACGGTCACCGTTGCCGTGGCCGACAGGATCCCTGACATCCTGGCTGACCTAGGCAGTATCAAGACCCCCATTGACCCTGAGGATCTGGACCTCACACTCTATCTTGTGGTGGCAGTGGCTGCAGTCTCCTGCGTCTTCCTGGCCTTCGTCATCGTGCTGCTGGTGCTCAGACTGAGGCGCTGGCACAAGTCACGCCTGCTTCAGGCTGAAGGCAGCAGGTTGGCGGGTGTGCCCGCCTCGCACTTTGTGGGCGTGGATGGGGTTCGGGCTTTCCTGCAGACCTATTCCCACGAGGTCTCCCTCACCGCGGACTCGAGGAAGAGTCACCTGATCTTTCCCCAGCCCAACTACGCAGACACGCTCCTTAGTGAAGAGAGCTGTGAGAAAAGCGAGCCTCTTCTGATGTCTGATAAGGTAGATGCAAACAAAGAAGAACGGCGAGTTCAGGTTAGTTTTCTCTTTCGGTAAGGATGACCAGAACTCAGCCCCTTTCCCTCTGTTTTCTCCACAGCAAGCCCCGCCCAACACGGACTGGCGTTTCTCTCAGGCCCAGAGACCCGGCACCAGCGGGTAGGTGACTGATTCTCCAGCCCACCCTCTTCAGTCTGTGCTCACCATCCTACTCTCTCCCCAGCTCCCAAAATGGCGATGACACCGGCACCTGGCCCAACAACCAGTTTGACACAGAGATGCTGCAAGCCATGATCTTGGCGTCCGCCAGTGGTAAGTGGTGTCAGTGTGTGTATGGAAGAGTGAGCTCCCACCTGATCTTCCTCTGTCTCTGCAGAAGCTGCTGATGGGAGCTCCACCCTGGGAGGGGGTGCCGGCACCATGGGATTGAGCGCCCGCTACGGACCCCAGTTCACCCTGCAGCACGTGCCCGACTACCGCCAGAATGTCTACATCCCAGGCAGCAATGCCACACTGACCAACGCAGCTGGCAAGCGGGATGGCAAGGCCCCAGCAGGTGGCAATGGCAACAAGAAGAAGTCGGGCAAGAAGGAGAAGAAGTAACATGGAGGCCAGGCCAAGAGCCACAGGGCGGCCTCTCCCCAACCAGCCCAGCTTCTCCTTACCTGCACCCAGGCCTCAGAGTTTCAGGGCTAACCCCCAGAATACTGGTAGGGGCCAAGGCCATGCTCCCCTTGGGAAACAGAAACAAGTGCCCAGTCAGCACCTACCCCTTCCCCCCCAGGGGGTTGAATATGCAAAAGCAGTTCCGCTGGGAACCCCCATCCAATCAACTGCTGTACCCATGGGGGTAGTGGGGTTACTGTAGACACCAAGAACCATTTGCCACACCCCGTTTAGTTACAGCTGAACTCCTCCATCTTCCAAATCAATCAGGCCCATCCATCCCATGCCTCCCTCCTCCCCACCCCACTCCAACAGTTCCTCTTTCCCGAGTAAGGTGGTTGGGGTGTTGAAGTACCAAGTAACCTACAAGCCTCCTAGTTCTGAAAAGTTGGAAGGGCATCATGACCTCTTGGCCTCTCCTTTGATTCTCAATCTTCCCCCAAAGCATGGTTTGGTGCCAGCCCCTTCACCTCCTTCCAGAGCCCAAGATCAATGCTCAAGTTTTGGAGGACATGATCACCATCCCCATGGTACTGATGCTTGCTGGATTTAGGGAGGGCATTTTGCTACCAAGCCTCTTCCCAACGCCCTGGGGACCAGTCTTCTGTTTTGTTTTTCATTGTTTGACGTTTCCACTGCATGCCTTGACTTCCCCCACCTCCTCCTCAAACAAGAGACTCCACTGCATGTTCCAAGACAGTATGGGGTGGTAAGATAAGGAAGGGAAGTGTGTGGATGTGGATGGTGGGGGCATGGACAAAGCTTGACACATCAAGTTATCAAGGCCTTGGAGGAGGCTCTGTATGTCCTCAGGGGACTGACAACATCCTCCAGATTCCAGCCATAAACCAATAACTAGGCTGGACCCTTCCCACTACATAATAGGGCTCAGCCCAGGCAGCCAGCTTTGGGCTGAGCTAACAGGACCAATGGATTAAACTGGCATTTCAGTCCAAGGAAGCTCGAAGCAGGTTTAGGACCAGGTCCCCTTGAGAGGTCAGAGGGGCCTCTGTGGGTGCTGGGTACTCCAGAGGTGCCACTGGTGGAAGGGTCAGCGGAGCCCCAGCAGGAAGGGTGGGCCAGCCAGGCCATTCTTAGTCCCTGGGTTGGGGAGGCAGGGAGCTAGGGCAGGGACCAAATGAACAGAAAGTCTCAGCCCAGGATGGGGCTTCTTCAACAGGGCCCCTGCCCTCCTGAAGCCTCAGTCCTTCACCTTGCCAGGTGCCGTTTCTCTTCCGTGAAGGCCACTGCCCAGGTCCCCAGTGCGCCCCCTAGTGGCCATAGCCTGGTTAAAGTTCCCCAGTGCCTCCTTGTGCATAGACCTTCTTCTCCCACCCCCTTCTGCCCCTGGGTCCCCGGCCATCCAGCGGGGCTGCCAGAGAACCCCAGACCTGCCCTTACAGTAGTGTAGCGCCCCCTCCCTCTTTCGGCTGGTGTAGAATAGCCAGTAGTGTAGTGCGGTGTGCTTTTACGTGATGGCGGGTGGGCAGCGGGCGGCGGGCTCCGCGCAGCCGTCTGTCCTTGATCTGCCCGCGGCGGCCCGTGTTGTGTTTTGTGCTGTGTCCACGCGCTAAGGCGACCCCCTCCCCCGTACTGACTTCTCCTATAAGCGCTTCTCTTCGCATAGTCACGTAGCTCCCACCCCACCCTCTTCCTGTGTCTCACGCAAGTTTTATACTCTAATATTTATATGGCTTTTTTTCTTCGACAAAAAAATAATAAAACGTTTCTTCTGAAAAGCTGAACGTTTCTGTATAAGCGATGGAAGCTC